AAGACAGAATGGACAGTGAGGACAGTTATGTCTTGTAAAAGACAAGAAGCTTCAGATGGGTACCCCAAGAAGGATGTGAGAGGTGGGCGCTTTGGAGGTTTGCCCCTCACCCACCAGCTGCCCCATCCCTGAGGCAGCGCTCCATGGGGGTATGGTTTTGTCACTGCCCAGACCTAGCAGTGACATCTCATTGTCCCCAGCCCAGTGGGCATTGGAGGTGCCAGGGGAGTCAGGGTTGTAGCCAAGACGCCCCCGCACGGGGAGGGTTGGGAAGGGGGTGCAGGAAGCTCAACCCCTCTGGGCACCAACCCTGCATTGCAGGTTGGCACCTTACTTCCCTGGGATCCCCAGAGTTGGTCCAAGGAGGGAGAGTGGGTTCTCAATACGGTACCAAAGATATAATCACCTAGGTTTACAAATATTTTTAGGACTCACGTTAACTCACATTTATACAGCAGAAATGCTATTTTGTATGCTGTTGAGTTTTTCTATCTGTGTACTTTTTTTTAAGGGAAAGATTTTAATATTAAACCTGGTGCTTCTCACTCACAGACTTTGTGGTCTCTCTCGGGTTTGGGTTCCTGCCCATAGGGAGTGTGGAGTGGGGCACATGAGGCTCACCCAGACGCAGACCCCCAGACAGGTCCCTTCAGCTCTGAGTCTCATTTCATTCATCTGTAAAGTGGGGATTTTCGCTCTCCCACCCCTCGCTGGAAGCTGGGGGGCCTAGACCTTGGGCTTGGTTTCCCAAGGTGGGAAGCGAGCAGGCTTTTCTGGCTCCACAGAGCCTGGCCTTGAGTCGGGCAGGAGGGTGTGGGGCTGCAGGGCTGCTCCAAGGCTCTGGTGCTGAGGCGTCTCACTGCCTCCACCATGTGCTTTGGCTTTGGCTATCAGCTGGGACACCCTCCCCTCCACTCCGCCCACAGGCCCGGATTGAGGCCGGCGTGCTCTGTGACAGGCAGCTGCTAGAGCCCAGATTCCAGGTCCAGGTGAGTCATGATCAGGCCCCAGGTAGGAGAAGGGCAGACAGAGTGTCCAAAAGCGTGAGAGCACGAAGTGAGGAGAAGGTGGAGAAGAGAGAAGAGGAAGAGGAAGAGGAAGAGAGGAAGCGGAGGGAACTGCGGCCAGGGTAAGGACAGGGGAGGGAATAGGGTGGCGACCGGTAACCACTCGTCAACCGTCTGCCTCTACAGGTTTACCTGTTCTGGATGTTTCATATAGATGGAGTCGTATGACATTTTGCTACTGGCTTCATTGACTTAACACAGTGTTTTCAAGGTTCATCCACAGTGTAGCAGGTACCAGTATTTCATTCCCTTTATAGCTGAATAGATTTCCAAACTCTGTGGTTGCCTTGCCTAGCTAAAAGGGGAAGAAGAGGATCAGCCCAAGGAGGAGGAAGAGGAAAACAAGACAAACAGCCAGTGCAGAGGAGAGGAACGTGTGTCCAGTGTCCCGATCCCTGCGGAGCTAGTAGCTGAGAGCTCTGTGCCCTGGGCACCTTGCAGCCCTGCACCTGCCTGCCACTTCCCCACCGAGGCCATGGGCCCAGGAGTTCTGCTGCTCCTGCTGGTGGCCACAGCTTGGCATGGTAAGAGCAGAACGGGGGGTGGGGGACTTTGTCACTTCTGTCTGCTGTCCCTCTCTCCCACCAGGTCAGGGAATCCCAGTGATAGAGCCCAGTGTCCCTGAGCTGGTCGTGAAGCCAGGAGCAACGGTGACCTTGCGATGTGTGGGCAATGGCAGCGTGGAATGGGATGGCCCCCCATCACCTCACTGGACCCTGTACTCTGATGGCTCCAGCAGCATCCTCAGCACCAACAACGCTACCTTCCAAAACACGGGGACCTATCGCTGCACTGAGCCTGGAGACCCCCTGGGAGGCAGCGCCGCCATCCACCTCTATGTCAAAGGTGAGGAGTCTGAGCCTCCTCCCAAGAGGCCTCAGTTGTAACCCTGTGCCCTCCTCTACTCTAGACCCTGCCCGGCCCTGGAACGTGCTAGCACAGGAGGTGGTCGTGTTCGAGGACCAGGACGCACTACTGCCCTGTCTGCTCACAGACCCGGTGCTGGAAGCAGGCGTCTCGCTGGTGCGTGTGCGTGGCCGGCCCCTCATGCGCCACACCAACTACTCCTTCTCGCCCTGGCATGGCTTCACCATCCACAGGGCCAAGTTCATTCAGAGCCAGGACTATCAATGCAGTGCCCTGATGGGTGGCAGGAAGGTGATGTCCATCAGCATCCGGCTGAAAGTGCAGAAAGGTGCGTGGGGCATGGGGACCGGCAGCCAGGCCTGGGTGTTCAGGGGTCTCTCCCCCGGTCTCAGTCATCCCAGGGCCCCCAGCCTTGACACTGGTGCCTGCAGAGCTGGTGCGGATTCGAGGGGAGGCTGCCCAGATCGTGTGCTCAGCCAGCAGCGTTGATGTTAACTTTGATGTCTTCCTCCAACACAACAACACCAAGGTCAGTCCCTGCAGATCACAAGGTGAAGTCTGTGGTATAACATCTCCATTCCTTCTGGCTGCAGCTCGCAATCCCTCAACAATCTGACTTTCATAATAACCGTTACCAAAAAGTCCTGACCCTCAACCTCGATCAAGTAGATTTCCAACATGCCGGCAACTACTCCTGCGTGGCCAGCAACGTGCAGGGCAAGCACTCCACCTCCATGTTCTTCCGGGTGGTAGGTAAGCATCAGGGTGGTGGTGGACAGTCGGTAAATGCCAGATGCTTGTGTGTTCTGCTTTCCAGAGAGTGCCTACTTGAACTTGAGCTCTGAGCAGAACCTCATCCAGGAGGTGACCGTGGGGGAGGGGCTCAACCTCAAAGTCATGGTGGAGGCCTACCCAGGCCTGCAAGGTTTTAACTGGACCTACCTGGGACCCTTTTCTGACCACCAGCCTGAGCCCAAGCTTGCTAATGCTACCACCAAGGACACATACAGGTACCACTTATCAGCTCCCGTCTACACAGCCCGCTCACCAACACCACCTGATTCTCTCCTGCAGGCACACCTTCACCCTCTCTCTGCCCCGCCTGAAGCCCTCTGAGGCTGGCCGCTACTCCTTCCTGGCCAGAAACCCAGGAGGCTGGAGAGCTCTGACGTTTGAGCTCACCCTTCGATGTGAGTGCTGGGGCCGAGCGCCACCTGGGGCGTGTGACTTGGGGCCTCCTCCTTTCTTCCTCAGACCCCCCAGAGGTAAGCGTCATATGGACATTCATCAACGGCTCTGGCACCCTTTTGTGTGCTGCCTCTGGGTACCCCCAGCCCAACGTGACATGGCTGCAGTGCAGTGGCCACACTGATAGGTAAGTGGGCTCCACTCACCTCCCTCACCTGGTGAAGCTCTGAGCCACATTCTGCTTTTGCCAGGTGTGATGAGGCCCAAGTGCTGCAGGTCTGGGATGACCCATACCCTGAGGTCCTGAGCCAGGAGCCCTTCCACAAGGTGACGGTGCAGAGCCTGCTGACTGTTGAGACCTTAGAGCACAACCAAACCTACGAGTGCAGGGCCCACAACAGCGTGGGGAGTGGCTCCTGGGCCTTCATACCCATCTCTGCAGGTGAGAGGGAGCCTTCGCACCCGCACCGCCCCGCCTGCTCACTGCTTTGCTTCATGCCTTCCAGGAGCCCACACGCATCCCCCGGATGAGTTCCTCTTCACACCAGTGGTGGTCGCCTGCATGTCCATCATGGCCTTGCTGCTGCTGCTGCTCCTGCTGCTATTGTACAAGTATAAGCAGGTGAGCCGGAGCGGAGTGGGGCTGCCAGGTGCCGACTGCCACGTGCTCCCTTCCTCTTCTGCAGAAGCCCAAGTACCAGGTCCGCTGGAAGATCATCGAGAGCTATGAGGGCAACAGTTATACTTTCATCGACCCCACGCAGCTGCCTTACAACGAGAAGTGGGAGTTCCCCCGGAACAACCTGCAGTTTGGTGAGATGGCAGCTCATCACTCCACAGCTTCCCCAGGGACTTAAGGGACCTGTGTGCGTGGCAGGTAAGACCCTCGGAGCTGGAGCCTTTGGGAAGGTGGTGGAGGCCACGGCCTTTGGTCTGGGCAAGGAGGATGCTGTCCTGAAGGTGGCTGTGAAGATGCTGAAGTGTGAGTGAGGGGAGGGGATGAGGGAAGGGATGCCTGTCTTTGGGACTGTGGTTCTTCCTCCCAGCCACGGCCCATGCTGATGAGAAGGAGGCCCTCATGTCCGAGCTGAAGATCATGAGCCACCTGGGCCAGCACGAGAACATCGTCAACCTTCTGGGAGCCTGTACCCATGGAGGTAAGGGCCTTGGGGTTCCTGGGGCCAAGGTCCCTCCCTCACCCCACACCCTTGGCTGCTCTAGGCCCTGTACTGGTCATCACGGAGTACTGTTGCTATGGCGACCTGCTCAACTTTCTGCGAAGGAAGGCTGAGGCCATGCTGGGACCCAGCCTGAGCCCCGGCCAGGACCCCGAGGGAGGCGTCGACTATAAGAACATCCACCTCGAGAAGAAATATGTCCGCAGGTAGCCCCTGGCAAAGGACAAGAAAAAGGCCAACCTCTGCCCCCCAACCCTCTCTCCTATGTAGGGACAGTGGCTTCTCCAGCCAGGGTGTGGACACCTATGTGGAGATGAGGCCTGTCTCCACTTCTTCAAATGACTCCTTCTCTGAGCAAGGTGAGGAGGTCCCAGGGCCAGGCCCCATTTGCCAGGGCTGCCCTGACGCCTCTTCCCACCCTAGACCTGGACAAGGAGGATGGACGGCCCCTGGAGCTCCGGGACCTGCTTCACTTCTCCAGCCAAGTAGCCCAGGGCATGGCCTTCCTCGCTTCCAAGAATGTGAGTAGGAACCTGGCCCTGGCTCATAGCCACCCAAGACTAACCCTGCAGTGCTTTCCCTCAGTGCATCCACCGGGACGTGGCAGCGCGTAACGTGCTGTTGACCAATGGTCATGTGGCCAAGATTGGGGACTTCGGGCTGGCTAGGGACATCATGAATGACTCCAACTACATTGTCAAGGGCAATGTAAGTGCTGGGAGGGCTTGGGCCAGGCTGGGGGGCCCAAAATAACTGGGGACTGTCATCCCAGGCCCGCCTGCCTGTGAAGTGGATGGCCCCAGAGAGCATCTTTGACTGTGTCTACACGGTTCAGAGCGACGTCTGGTCCTATGGCATCCTCCTCTGGGAGATCTTCTCACTTGGTGAGCCACTGGGCCCACTCCAGGCAGAGCCTCATGGCCTCTTACCTGATCTTGGCCTTTGCAGGGCTGAATCCCTACCCTGGCATCCTGGTGAACAGCAAGTTCTATAAACTGGTGAAGGATGGATACCAAATGGCCCAGCCTGCATTTGCCCCAAAGAATATGTAAGCGAAGGGATCCCAGGGAGGGAAAAGGATGCCCATGGGCATCCTCTGTCCTATCTCCCAGATACAGCATCATGCAGGCCTGCTGGGCCTTGGAGCCCACCCACAGACCCACCTTCCAGCAGATCTGCTCCTTCCTTCAGGAGCAGGCCCAAGAGGACAGGAGAGAGCGGGTGAGTGGGGTGAGGCTTGGGGTGGGTGGCCGGACTGACAGTTTCTGGTCCCTCCCACCCTCAGGACTATACCAATCTGCCGAGCAGCAGCAGAAGCGGTGGCAGCGGCAGCAGCAGCAGTGAGCTGGAGGAGGAGAGCTCTAGTGAGCACCTGACCTGCTGCGAGCAAGGGGATATCGCCCAGCCCTTGCTGCAGCCCAACAACTATCAGTTCTGCTGAGGAGTTGACGACAGGGAGTACCACTCTCCCCTCCCACAAACTTCAACTCCTCCATGGATGGGGCGACACGGGGAGAACATACAAACTCTGCCTTCGGTCATTTCACTCAACAGCTCGGCCCAGCTCTGAAACTTGGGAAGGTGAGGGATTCAGGGGAGGTCAGAGGATCCCACTTCCTGAGCATGGGCCATCACTGCCAGTCAGGGGCTGGGGGCTGAGCCCTCACCCCCCCCTCCCCTACTGTTCTCATGGTGTTGGCCTCGTGTTTGCTATGCCAACTAGTAGAACCTTCTTTCCTAATCCCCTTATCTTCATGGAAATGGACTGACTTTATGCCTATGAAGTCCCCAGGAGCTACACTGATACTGAGAAAACCAGGCTCTTTGGGGCTAGACAGACTGGCAGAGAGTGAGATCTCCCTCTCTGAGAGGAGCAGCAGATGCTCACAGACCACACTCAGCTCAGGCCCCTTGGAGCAGGATGGCTCCTCTAAGAATCTCACAGGACCTCTTAGTCTCTGCCCTATACGCCGCCTTCACTCCACAGCCTCACCCCTCCCACCCCCATACTGGTACTGCTGTAATGAGCCAAGTGGCAGCTAAAAGTTGGGGGTGTTCTGCCCAGTCCCGTCATTCTGGGCTAGAAGGCAGGGGACCTTGGCATGTGGCTGGCCACACCAAGCAGGAAGCACAAACTCCCCCAAGCTGACTCATCCTAACTAACAGTCACGCCGTGGGATGTCTCTGTCCACATTAAACTAACAGCATTAATGCAGTCAGCCTCTGGTTCTTTGTGCCACATGAGTA